TAGCATGATAAGGACAAGCCATTTTATATCACTCACATGAGCAGGCTTCATGTCATTGGGTAAAAATTCACAGTAATCCTGGAGAAAATGAAGAATGTGTGAATCAATGTATTGTGTGCAAACGGTGATATGAGGGTAGCCTGAGTCATATGAACTCCCTGGGAAAAACGACCAGCTTTGTGTATGTAGCAAGTGGACTTGGTACTCCTATTACCTAAAAAGAGCCTCTGCAAGTACTTATTGACAAAAGTTGACATCTACTCTGCATATGGAATAGCTGTCCCTGCCTCTCAGGCATTTTGTACCATAAAGGCCAACAGATTGCCATTATCAATATTTTGATGTCCTCAAAACAGTTTCAGTGGTAACCACATGATCGTACAAGAATACGCCTCCTTCATTCTGTTGCCAGAGAAGTACAGGAATCTTCAGTTCTTTGTCTTATTTGGAGAAAGCATTCTGCTTTCCAGTCTTTTCCAGTGGAGAGTAGGCCTTTGTTATGGGGGATGCTCTGAACATATTTCAGAATGGTTCTTTTACTCTCTCTCTGCCAGAAAAGAAAGGATCTTTTTCTTGGCTTTCCACTATGGGAACTCACTTTGGTTTTTGGAGGTAAATTCCAAGCAAGTGGGGCGGGGGCGGGGCCCTAAGTCTAGGTGCTAGGAGTTTCTCTCTCTCAAGCTAGTCCATAATCAGCCTCCGGCAATTTGTCAGAACTACTATTTAAGTGTTCCTACCAGTATATGACTCAGGCAACTCCTGTTTTAAATTTTTTTTTTTTTTTTTTTTTTTTTTTTTTTTTTGAGACTGAGCCTCACTCTGTTGCCCAGGCTAGAGTAGTGGTGTGATCTCGGCTCACTGCAACCTCTGTCTCCTGGGTTCAAGCGATCCTCCTGTCTCAGCCTCCCGAGTAACTGGGATTACAGGCGCCCACCACCATGCCCGGCTAATTTTTGTATTTTTGTAGACAGGGTTTCGACATGTTGGCCAGGCTGGTCTCAAACTCCTGACCTCAAGTGATCCACCCGCCTCAGCCTCCCAAAGTGCTGGGATTACAGGTGTGAGCCACTGCGCCCGTCCTGACTCATGCAACTTCTGCTTCAGGTAAGCAGATTTAGGCTGTTTATTCTGTGTTTATTCTTATACCATCCCCTTTCAATCTTCTCAGCCATCCAGGGGTCTTTAACCAGAAGAGAGAGGAGAGCCTCAGGAGTTAGGACCAGAAGAAGCCAGGGAAGCAGTGCAATGGCTTCAAAAATCTTGCTTAACGTACAAGAGGAGGTGACCTGTCCCATCTGCCTGGAGCTGTTGACAGAACCCTTGAGTCTAGACTGTGGCCACAGCCTCTGCCGAGCCTGCATCACTGTGAGCAACAAGGAGGCAGTGACCAGCATGGGAGGAAAAAGCAGCTGTCCTGTGTGTGGTATCAGTTACTCATTTGAACATCTACAGGCTAATCAGCATCTGGCCAACATAGTGGAGAGACTCAAGGAGGTCAAGTTGAGCCCAGACAATGGGAAGAAGAGAGATCTCTGTGATCATCATGGAGAGAAACTCCTACTCTTCTGTAAGGAGGATAGGAAAGTCATTTGCTGGCTTTGTGAGCGGTCTCAGGAGCACCGTGGTCACCACACAGTCCTCACGGAGGAAGTATTCAAGGAATGTCAGGTAGGGCCCTAGATGGAGGGAGATGGGGCAGAAGCTTGACTGTAGTGTGATTCCCTTCTCATAGGAGAAACTCCAGGCAGTCCTCAAGAGGCTGAAGAAGGAAGAGGAGGAAGCTGAGAAGCTGGAAGCTGACATCAGAGAAGAGAAAACTTCCTGGAAGGCAAGAGGAGATTCTGAAGGTTTTCTGAGACATTACTACAACTCTCTCTTGTCCATCCTTGCAGTATCAGGTACAAACTGAGAGACAAAGGATACAAACAGAATTTGATCAGCTTAGAAGCATCCTAAATAATGAGGAGCAGAGAGAGCTGCAAAGATTGGAAGAAGAAGAAAAGAAGACGCTGGATAAGTTTGCAGAGGCTGAGGATGAGCTAGTTCAGCAGAAGCAGTTGGTGAGAGAGCTCATCTCAGATGTGGAGTGTCGGAGTCAGTGGTCAACAATGGAGCTGCTGCAGGTAAGAAGGTTCGCTCAATCTGAGATTCTGGGACTTTGACTCATGTTTTCTCTTTTCTTTCTAGGACATGAGTGGAATCATGAAATGGTGCGTATGGGTGGCCAGGAGTGGTGCTTGTGTGTGGGGGTCAAAAAATTTTTTTCATCCCTAGGAGTGAGATCTGGAGGCTGAAAAAGCCAAAAATGGTTTCCAAGAAACTGAAGACTGTATTCCATGCTCCAGATCTGAGTAGGATGCTGCAAATGTTTAGAGGTGAGGAGAAGCAGACAAAGACTGTGGATGTGAATCAGCATCACTGAATCTTTTATTATTTCAGAACTGACAGCTGTCCGGTGCTACTGGGGTAAGAAAAAGTTAGTCTTTAAATAACTGTTTTACATATATATATATTTTTTTTTTTCTTGCAGTGGATGTCACACTGAATTCAGTCAACCTAAATTTGAATCTTGTCCTTTCAGAAGATCAGAGACAAGTGATATCTGTGCCAATTTGGCCTTTTCAGTGTTATAATTATGGTGTCTTGGGATCCCAATATTTCTCCTCTGGGAAACATTACTGGGAAGTGGACGTGTCCAAGAAAACTGCCTGGATCCTGGGGGTATACTGTAGAACATATTCCCGCCATATGAAGTATGTTGTTAGAAGATGTGCAAATCGTCAAAATCTTTACACCAAATACAGACCTCTATTTGGCTACTGGGTTATAGGGTTACAGAATAAATGTAAGTATGGTGTCTTTGAAGAGTCTTTGTCCTCTGATCCCGAGGTTTTGACTCTCTCCATGGCTGTGCCTCCCTGCCGTGTTGGGGTTTTCCTCGACTATGAAGCAGGCATTGTCTCATTTTTCAATGTCACAAGCCATGGCTCCCTCATTTACAAGTTCTCTAAATGTTGCTTTTCTCAGCCTGTTTATCCATATTTCAATCCTTGGAACTGTCCAGCTCCCATGACTCTATGCCCACCAAGCTCTTGAATTTTCTCATTTCTTCACCTACAACCCTTTGTCTTGACTTATCTCCTGCAACTGACTCATCTGCAACATTCACACCATTGCTTCCTTGTGGTTTCCCTTCTTTAGAACTTTTACTCATCCTTGAGATGTATGGTGTATTTGGCTTGAGTTATGAGAGATGCTTATTTATTCATTTACTCTTTTTCATATTTTCAGAGAAAGTTACCTAATCCCTCCTAAAGACACAGCAGTATGGGTATAACATCCTTGCCTTCCCATTTATCCATGTTTCACTTTATCACTGATATGAAGAGGCCCAAAGCCTGTTAGCCACCATCCATGCTACCTAGGTAGTCCATAGGAACCACCCCCATGACCACCACCAACATCAACTAAAGGTTCTTGGAGGGTATGTCAGTGTGTTGCTCAGGATACCCCAGGTACATCAAGGAATCAAGGAGAGGAAAATATGAGCAATATGTGTATTCAGAGTGAAGATTTTATGTCCAGAGTATTTGAGCTCAAACCTTGCCTGTTGTTTTCTAATCATGATGAATACTTTCTCAGTTTCTTTTTCCTGAAATATAAATTGGGATTTAAGACTGTACCTAACTATTAAGATCACTGTGTAAAACTAAGTGTCTCTAAATGTAATGCATCGATTTAGTGTCTGGAACATAATAAATATTTGCTCTCATGATTGCTAAAAAGTGTGAGCTGTAGTAATGTCCTGTGCAATAGT